GCTGAAAGAACTTATCACGCAATCTAGGGCAAACACCATCTCATGACTTTCCTGCCTAACCTCAATCCTGAGACCACCAAAAACACACCATTTCCTACTGAACATTGATATACTCAGAAACTGAAATCTAAAGCTGGAAAGGGCCTTAACGATAATTTAATAACAGTTTGTTTTACACATGAAGAACCCTGAGGTATGGAGGAGTTAAGATTAAAAAAAGAGAAACTGCCTTGGCGCAGTTATATGGGCTTTGCTAGAAGAGGCTGCGTCGGCTTATTTGATATCAGCTGTCATAGCTGGAGCTTCATGAAATCTCTAAGAGAGAGTACAATCCATTTCCTATGAAGTCTAAAATGTAAAAGGATATTACTAAGGAATGCTACCACGTAATTTTTTAATCATAATTATTATTTCAACCAGAGTTTTGAAAAGTGATTTACCAACACTGCGTATCATTTTGTTTTTGCTAAGTACTATCAACTGGAGCAATCTCGTGTAGTATTTATTCTCATTTATCTCTAAACAACTGGGGGTTTTCCAAAAAGACTCAAAATGTCGAAATCCAGCCTCTTTCGGGAAAACCACAGGTAAATAAGGAAAGACACCTTCGCAGGAGTTCCCCTCACACGCACCCACCCCTGGCGCAGGGCCCTACGGAGGCGGTGGAAACGCCCCTCTGGGAGCCCAGCACTCTCTCCCACCGGCTTGACGGGTGATGCTCGGGGGCTGGAGGCGGCTCTGCCAGGCTCCCGGGCTCCGCTACCACCGCGTCGCCCCCCCCGGCCTGCAGGGCTCGCGCTCTGAGGTCAGGCCGAGGACGCGGACAGCCGGGGAGCCGGGGCCGCGAGACAGAAGGGCCGGCCTGGGAGCGGGTGGCGCCGGCTGGGGACCAGGCGTGCCCACGTGACCGCCCCGCCCGCTGCCTGCGGCCCGCCGAGCCCCGCCACCTCCCTCGGGCTGCAGCTCCCGGCGTGCCCCGCACTCTCCGCTGCCCACCCGCTCGCCCGCCCCTCCTTCTCCTCCCAGTGCCACAGAGCCGAAGCCCGAGCTGCCGCCGCAGCCACAGCCGAGGGCACTATGGTAAGACGAGCGCGCTGGCCGGGAGGCCGCGGCGAGGCGAGAAAAGCCCCCCGCACGGCCCCGGGAGTGAGGCCGCCATTTTAACCTGATTTTGGCCTCCAAGGTGGGCGCTTCTGCTCTGCGGCTCCGCTGCTCGTTCTGAATTACTGTTCTGTGTTTATTTTCAGGCTTCTGGAGTTACAGTGAATGATGAAGTCATCAAAGTTTTTAATGATATGAAAGTAAGGAAATCTTCTACACAAGAGGAGATCAAAAAGAGAAAGAAAGCAGTTCTCTTCTGTTTAAGCGATGACAAAAGACAAATAATTGTAGAGGAAGCAAAGCAGATCTTGGTGGGTGACATTGGTGATACTGTAGAGGACCCCTACACATCTTTTGTGAAGTTGCTACCTCTGAATGATTGCCGATATGCTTTGTACGATGCCACATACGAAACAAAAGAGTCTAAGAAAGAAGACCTAGTATTTATATTCTGGTGTGTAAAAACAAAAGAAAAAAGTACTTTTAATGGGATTCAATAATTTTTTTTTTTTCTGTAGGGCTCCTGAAAGTGCACCTTTAAAAAGCAAGATGATTTATGCTAGCTCTAAAGATGCCATTAAAAAGAAATTTACAGGTACAAACTTGAATATTTGGGGCAGAGAAATTTAAAGTAATAGGATAATGTTTTTTCTTTTTAGGTATTAAACATGAGTGGCAAGTAAATGGCTTGGATGATATTAAGGACCGTTCGACACTTGGAGAGAAATTGGGAGGCAATGTAGTAGTTTCACTTGAAGGAAAACCATTATAAAATGACAGTCAAGTGCCATCTGGATCTTAAGGAGCTTCCATTTCTCCAGCTCAGTCCATTGGAATAGTATTAGGTTTTGGTTTTTTGTTGTATTTCCCCCTTTCCACTGGGCCCTTCCAACACAATGAATGAAGGAAATATCATTTATTTAAGCAGCCTATCAGTGATTGCCATTAGACTGTTGAATACTGTTACTTTTATATAGAACCCAAGGAATGCCTTCCTGTCATATTTTAGCCAAAACAACTGGTTATATGCCTCCCTTGCAGCAAGCACTACAATGTATGTGATCGTCAATGTGAATAGCTTAGAATACTGCAAAGGATAAGCTAATTGAATGCCTTGAAAGTATTATCCACTGGTCAGATGGTCAACTTTTTTCAGTATTATTTATAGTTGGCACTTGATTGCAGTTCTGTGAGGCTTGAGCATTCATACACCTCACCTGCCTTGGCAAGCCTATTTTAGTGATATGGCAGCACGGATATAACACTATGCATTAAAAGCACTTTTTGTAATAAGTTTAATATCCTAAAAGGAATGCCAATTAAGTTTTGTTAACTGTGTCATCAACTTATCCTAGTACCTCAGTGTTCATTCCTGTTACCTGCATATCTTCTTAAAAGAAATAGCTGTTATTAATGCCTTTTTGTTTTCCATTGAGTGTACACTACTGAATAAGTGTAGGAGTTTTATGTTTACCATGTGAGTCCTGCAACACTAAAGATATTTTGAATATCAGTCATGATGGCAATTTCTGTATAAAAGAGCCTTAAATGGAACATTGTTTTGAGATCAAACTCCCCACCCTCACAAAAATGGCCACGTTGCAATAAAAATTGTGGCATATTACAGAACGTTGCCTTGTTTTCCTTGGAAATTTTGCAAAATGTTATGTGAAACAACTTCTAGGGTAAAAACAGCTATTACTAATCTCTGCACTGGTCATTTGAGAATTTTTTTTGTACAGCATTCATGTGTGATATTTTCCAGATTTGTTGGATCTATTTGGTTTAAAAAGTATTCTATCTTAAGGCCAACTAATATAAAATACCATTGTTAAAGAATGGTACTTTTATAAACATTAGTGTATTTATTTCCTATGTGTTAATATGAAGATCAGAAATTATTTTTTGCACTTTGGCATAAATACTTTTCAATATCTGATTTGTTCTCTGGATAAATTAGCATAGTTATTTTTTTATTCACATTTACATTTCTAAGTAGTTGTATAGTAGAAGCAGGAAGCTCTTATTGCTTATTTGGTCGTAATGAAAATAATTTGTAAAATGTCCTTTAAAAGTTTAATGATACTTCTGATGTTTCGGAACAGTCATTTCACCTACTATTTCTGAATATATTTTGCAAATTGAATTGGAATAGGAATTGATAATAGCAGTCTTAAACATTAGTAGTGGGATTTGGCTATGGTCCAGACTGTGCTCCTTATAGAGAATTTGATCTGCTCAGTGTGAGCGGTTTGCTGTTAGCCAGGGCTATTTATGGCAAACACATGCTTTTGTATCTTGTCATAGTTATCCACAAATGGCAAAACTGGACTTGATTCTACTGGTATGCAAAACAGGCATGCTAGTAAGCAGTCAGTCGTGGCTCAGAACTTAACCCCATAGCTCAGAGGAATGCTTTTAGCAGAAAACAGGAAAGAAAATATCCCTTAAAAATTTTTTTTGAATGTGTGGAAGTAATTTTAGTATAATTAGATTTTTTCCATATTTTTGAAAGATTTTTCAGATGTGAACATTAAAAATAGGGATTAAATGTCTAGGCTTCCATTTAAAATTATATGAATGGTTTGGGATCTTTTTGCACTGAGCAATTTTATTTCAGGCTTCCAGCTGTCCCTGTGAGTTATCCTGGACATTTCGATGGTTTTTGGTAAGGCCAAACTCTGATAAGCAAAACAGAGAATACTGACGTATACTTAACCATATGTGTAACTGATACTTGGCACCATGGAATTTTTCATTGAGTTATTTCCTCATTCTTTTAAAAAATAAGGGACTATAAATCAGTTATGTAGTATCTTTTGTTTTTGTAGCTGATTCCTTAACTTTCTTGTATGCCTCTAGTAATTTCAGAGATTAAATATTGCTTTAAACTGTGATACTTTGATTTGCTAGATTGACAAAACTGATACTAATATAATTAAGTTCATCTTTGAAATACATCTTTGTGCGTAGAGCCAAAAAAAGAGATAAAATTAATAATAGTTCACTTGTTATTTGAGATTAATTTGGCATTTGAAATGATCATTTTATTTTACAATCATTTATAATGAATCAATGTTCCAGTTAGCTTTAAAAGGTATACGGTGCTAATTAGTAAAATATTGAAGGCAATATTTTACTGCTAGCTTGCAAAGTTATGAGAGTTTAAAAAATAAAATATATGAAAATATGTAAAGCTGTTGAGATGTGTTTACTTATACTTCAGAACATTAAAAGTTTAAAAACTGGTATTTCAGATCAAAGAGGCATCATTATCTTTATTCTGTTTTTCAGGATTTTAGTTGGTAATACTTTCTCATTTATCAATAACAATTTTCTTTAAAAACTGAGTGTTACAGCAATTAATTTTAGCATTTTCAGACAAATGGGAACAGTTGGCATGTGTCCCAAACTGGCTATCAGCTGTTGTTTTCCATCATTATCTAAAATAGTGTGGCCAGCATTGTGTATTGAAATGTGCCTTTTTCGTACATTGGAAGAGAAGCCTCTTACTGGGTTTGAGTTTCTCTGATACAGAACATTTGTAGCAGCTAATTTATGGAATCTGGCAAATAAGCTTTGGGAGGAAATTCTTTTAAAAGTGTTTTCTTGTTAAGGAATAATCTCAACAATGGTAAATCATCAAGAGGTTGAGAAGACTCTTAGGTTTGCCACTCAGAAAAAACAGTCTCATTTTGCTCTTCATAGGTCCTGTTTTTGCTTGCACATTTAATAGTAGGTGGAGATGCAAAACAACGTGAATGTTCATTTTTTTATGAATAGTATTAAAGCTACTAGAGGTGGGCAGGCAGGTCCCAGTAAATGTTGCCTTTTTTTTTTTTTTTTTTTGAGACAGGGTCTCACTCTGTTGCCCAGGCTGGAGTGCAGTGTCAAAATTTCAGCTCACTTCAAACTCAACCTTCCCAGCTCAGATGATCCTCCCACCTCAGCCTCCCAAGTAGCTGGGACTACAGGCATGCACCACCATGCCTAATTTTTTTTTTTTTTTTTTTTGTATCTCTTTTGTAGAGACTGAGTTTGGCCATGTTGCCTAGGCTGATCTCCAACTCCTGGGCTCAAGCTGTCCTCTGACCTCCGCCTCCCAAAAGTGCTAGGATTGCATGCATGAGCCACCACTTCAAAAGCTCAAATACTGCTTTTGAAGACAGCATGAGTTTATGGATGTTCTGTCTCCTTTCAGCCCATAAAGAAGTCTGAGGCTTTTCTTTTGCTCTGGAACATCCAACTAATTGCTTTATTTCCATGTAGAAGTAGAGGAATCATCCCTCCACTTAAATTTCCTCTCATAATGCAATTTGGCAAATTAAATCTCTAAATCTCAGTTTTTTAACCCATAGTATGGGAACGGTAATATCTGTTTACCATGTTTCCTGAGTACTAAATATGGAAATGGTTTTTGAAAACAGGAAAATGCTATGTAAATGCAATAATCTGTTTAAACTATTCATTCTTAATTACTGTATGTAAGTAGATAAATATTAAATGTTTTTGTTAAAAGATGTATTACAGATCATTGAACCTCTATTTTTGTAACT